TGCCCGCCAAGGCCGCGCCGCACTTACAGGTTGATGGTGCGCTCCAGGGTGAGGGGCTTCGTCTGCTGGATGTACTTGTTGCCGAACTGAGTGACCCCCCGGGGCCAGCCGGTCTGCGAGCGATTGGGCGGTACCACAGACATGCTGGCGAGCTCCGGCGCTGACGGCGAGCAGAAAGTGGCAGGCAGGGTAGACTTTCCCCGTGCGGGAAGCGGTTATCTGCAATCCCCTCAGCGGCTACTGCCCGCCATTAACAGGACAGCGCAAGAGGAGGCGTAGGCACGCCGGAAGTGAACCCGGAGCCTCTGGCGGCAGGAAGTAGAGGGGCGGTGGCCTGCCAGACCGAGCTCCAGTGGGCCAATTGCTGGTGGGATGGCTGCAATAGCTGGAGCTCCCATTGGTAAACCGGGTATAGGTTCCGCCTTCTCTTACTTTGGTGCTTCCCATTGGGTAGGGCCGGGAAACACGATAAAGGGGACATGCCGGGAGTTGCAGTACCCTCAGGAAGGTAGCGTCTTGATCTGCGTGGCGTGGTTCTGTGCCTTGGGAAGAGATGAATGGGAAGCGGCCAGCGGAGCCCGGCCCAGCCCGGGTGGGAAAAAAGGGAAAGAAGGAGGTGATGGCGGAGTTTTCGGACGCTGTTACGGAAGAAACCTTGAAAAAGCAGGTGGCTGAGGCCTGGAGCCGCAGGACGCCGTTCAGTCACGGTAACCGGGTGCTCTCAGGGAGGGGCCGCCACGCAGAGGTCTAGGGATCTCTGAAAAAGCCCTGGGACTCGCGCCCAGCCTTGGGCAGCGGGGCCGCAAGGGAAGAGGCTCTTAGAGGACTTTGGCCACCTCCTACTCTCCTGCCTCGGCTGCTGCTCCCTTTCACTCCAAATTCGGTTGCAATTTAGAAACGTGAGAAGAGGGAGAAATGGAGGCCGGAGAGTTTTGGGAAGCAGAGGGTATGCAAGAGATAGTTGCATTCTGGAGTCAAAGATTACTGAGTTAGAATCCTCTCCCCTGATTGGGCGTCGCCAGGCAATGGAATTAACCTTATTAAACTTCAGTTGCTTCCTAAGTAAAATGGGATAGTTCATAATATTTACCTCGGAAAGTCGGTGAATGGGAGCGACACACTAATGCTTGCAGGCTTCAGTAAATGTTTCCCTGAGTAAGGCCCAATACACATGTGGACAAATACAGGAGTGGCTGATGTCATTTCTCCTGCAAGGGCATTGCTCAGCTGTCCCAGGAGAGTCTAGCCAGGGCATTTGTCGTGAGCTGCCAGCTTGACTCCCTAGTGTACTCGTCTCTACGCGCCTGTAGTTTGACTCCATGATGTATGAAAATAAACGCGCTTTGACCAAGGAAAGGCGCCTACGTTGAACGATTCCAGCCTCAGCTTTAAATATCACCTTAGGTGTTCAGAGCTCTGCTTCATGCGCCAGGCATCCCCTTCTAGAGTTTGCCGTAATTTTTCTTTCCGTTGTCAAGTGCTTTGAAGAGGTGAGTCCTGGGTAGGCTGGATGCCTATAGAAAAAAGCCATAGATAATGTTTTTCTTCCAACAGAAGTCATTGTCATGGACATGGACCCTTTTCTTCACTGTGTGATCCCAAACTTCATCCAAAGCCAAGACTTCTTAGAAGGGCTTCAGAAGGAACTGATGAACTTGGACTTCCATGAGAAGTATAATGATTTATATAAGTTCCAGCAGGTATTTATTCCCCTGCCACATTAACTCTTCCAATCCCTTTTTTTTCTCTATTTTCATGATCAAGTCTGATGATTTGAAGAAGAGAAGAGAGCCTCACATCTCCACTTTAAGGTAAACAAGTAATCATATTTGTTGGGTGCTAACATAACAAGTTATCTTTTGTTTACATTTCTAGGAAAATTCTGTTTGAAGATTTCCGGTCCTGGCTTTCTGATATTTCTAAAATTGACCTGGAATCAACCATTGACATGTCCTGTGCTAAATATGAATTCACTGGTAAGGAAGATAAAGGCCTGGTGTCTGTAAGAAGGGATCTAAGGTGTCCATTAAACTATTGCAGATGCCCTGCTGTGCCATGATGATGAGCTGGAAGGGCGCCGGATTGCCTTCATCCTGTACCTGGTTCCTCCCTGGGACAGGAGCATGGGTGGTACCCTGGACCTGTACAGCATTGATGGTAAGATAAGTATAAGTGCATGCACTTCACCAATAATTTATTGATGTGTTCTTTCCTGGTGCAGAACACTTTCAGCCGAAGCAGATTGTCAAGTCTCTTATCCCTTCGTGGAACAAACTGGTTTTCTTTGAAGTATCTCCTGTGTCCTTTCACCAGGTAAAGACTGTAAGCCACAAATAGAGTAGCAAGTGTTGATGTGCTACTGGGCTTCTCCTTTCAGGTGTCTGAAGTGCTGTCTGAAGAAAAGTCACGTTTGTCTATAAGTGGCTGGTTTCATGGTCCATCATTGACTCGGCCTCCCAACTACTTTGAACCCCCCATACCTCGGAGCCCTCACATCCCACAAGATGTAAGAAGAATTGCTGATATCCTTATCTTAGGCTCACATTTTGCATCTGCTGCCTCTTCGTAAGCATGAGATTTTGTATGATTGGATCAACCCTACTTATCTGGACATGGATTACCAAGTTCAAATTCAAGAAGAGTTTGAAGAAAGTTCTGAAATTCTCCTGAAGGAGTTTCTTAAGGTAAGCTTAGCGTATGTTGTTCTGAATATTTTGCTGAATGCTTCTTTATTTGCTCATTTTCTAGCCTGAGAAATTCACGAAAGTCTGTGAGGCCTTGGAGCATGGACATGTGGAATGGAGCAGCCGAGGTCCCCCTAACAAAAGGTAGAACCCGTCATCTGAGATATTTGCTTCTATTGATGAACAACTTGACATTGCTGTTTTTCAGGTTTTATGAGAAAGCTGAGGAGAGTAAGCTTCCTGAGATATTGAAGGAGTGCATGAAGTTATTTCGCTCTGAGGCACTATTCTTGCTGCTCTCCAACTTCACAGGCCTGAAGCTTCATTTCTTGGCCCCTTCGGAAGAAGATGAGATGAATGATAAAAAAGAGGCAGAAACCACTGATATCACTGAAGAAGGGACTAGCCATAGTCCTCCTGAGCCAGAGAATAATCAGATGGCCATCAGCAACAACAGCCAACAGAGCAATGAGCAGACAGACCCAGAGCCAGAGGAAAATGAAACAAAGAAAGGTAAGCTGTTGTTAGGATTTGTCCTTACTTACTTAAAGTTTCTCATCTTTTTTTTTTTCCTTAGAATCAAGTGTTCCCATGTGCCAAGGGGAACTGAGGCATTGGAAGACCGGTCACTACACTTTAATTCATGACCATAGCAAGGCTGAATTTGCCCTAGACTTAATTCTGTACTGTGGCTGTGAAGGTAAGAGGGAGGAAAGCAAGCGGTGGATTATTTTTCTGAATGCTGTTTGTTTTTCTCTTGTAAGGCTGGGAGCCAGAATATGGCGGTTTTACTTCTTACATTGCCAAAGGTGAAGATGAAGAGGTAAGTTTCTTCTGATAGCAAACTATCATTTTTTCTGATGTGTCACTGTATTTGTCTTTTTCAGCTGCTAACAGTGAATCCAGAAAGCAATTCTTTGGCATTGGTCTACAGAGACAGAGAGACTCTGAAATTTGTCAAGCATATTAACCACCGAAGCCTGGAACAAAAGAAAACCTTCCCAAACAGAACAGGTTTCTGGGACTTTTCATTCATCTATTATGAATGACAGCACTGGGCAAAGCTGAACAAAAATGTGACCCTTCGTAATTACTGGGAAGTCTGAAAGAGCTAAGCATGGAGTCAAGGAGAACTACATGGTAGCTTGCCTGACAGTGTTCTTAAAACTGGTTGTCTTTTACTAGGACTCATAATGATTGTCCTCAACCGAGACCTTGAGCTTGCAGCTAAGTACTTATCTCTTGATTAAAAAAAAAAAGTTGGCTTTTTTTTTTTTAACATTTAGTCCTTTTTCCATATTGGCTTCTTCAGTGAATTTTTAAGTTCAATTTGTTTTTATTGAGGTAAAATATTTATAACATAAAACTGACCAGCTTACCCATTTTTAAATATGCAATTCAGTGGATTAAGTACATTCTCATTGTTGTCCAGCCATCACCATCATCCATCTCCAGAAGTTTTCCATCTTCCCAAATTCTGTGCCCATTGAACAATAACTCCCCACCTCCCCTTCCCCTAGCAACAGCCATACCTTTTGTCTCTATCATCAACTTCACTACTCATATTTCTCATGTAAGTGGAATCATACAGTATTTGTCCTTTTGTGACTGGTTTCACTTAGCATAAAGTCTTTAAGATGCATCCATGTTTCCAGTGTTTCGGTTTTTTTAGAAAAACTCATACGTGATTGCAGCCGGGCATGGTGGCTCACGCCTGTAATCCCAGCACTTGGGAGGCCAAGGCAGGCGGATCACCTGAGGTCAGGAGTTAAAGACCAGCCTGACAAACATGGAGAAACCCCATCTCTACTAAAAATACAAAATTAGCTGGGCGTGGTGGCACATGCCTGTAATCCCAGCTACTCAGGAGGCTGGGGCAGGAGAATTGGTTGAACCCAGGAGGCGGAGGTTGCAGTGAGCCGAGATTGTGCCACTGCACTCCAGCCTGGGCAACAAGAGTGAAACTCTGTCTCAAAAAAAAAAAAGAAGAAAAAAACATAAGTGATTGCAGAATTTTGTTCTTCTCATAATTTCTGGTTTAGAAAATTATGGAGCCTTACATCCTGATCATGCTGGGCCTTAGAATTCTGACACAGTGAGTCATCACATTTCCTCCCACTGCCTGTGGCCTTGTTCCACCATGACTCTCACAGTACAGTGTAGGCTTAGTGTAGTATTATTCCCTTGGAAAGGGTCTGGCCTACCATCACATGCCCCAAGAAACTTCTGGTTGGTAAAGAAGATAGGCTGCTTATTGCCATGTGTAGTCACTTCCAAGTGCCCACTGCCTTTCCATCCTGCAATTGTGGCCTGTGTATAATTAAATGATTTTAGCCTCACGTGTTGCTTCTGTTTTCCTAAATACTGTAGGGTCAACTATATAACTAATTGCTTTTTATTTTAAGAGACGGAATGCTAAAACCACATCAGAATGCCAAGAGGCTGTGCATCTTGTTAATTTTTTTCTTGAACTGTTCCAGGGAGTTACATCATAATTACCTGTGTGTGGGTATGCATGGGTGGATGAAAGATGCTGTTCTCATTCCATCCCAATAGAGTCTTCTGTTTCCTTTCTCTTTTTTACATTTATTTTTAGCTTTTGCAGTAGTGTTTAGTGTGGGTTTTACTAATTAATAGAAAAAGCACTGGGCCTTTAAACTTCTTAACTACTCTTCTCTTTCATCTCCTAAAACTTTTGAGTATTCATTCTTTTCTGAAGTTTGCATTTAAATGAAAATGACTTTCGCTTTGGCTTTTAGGTTTAGTTTCAAAAAGGTTTAATTCTGCACCCTAGCCAGTTAAGAAATGTTTTAGCAGGTATGCCCTTGATATGGATATTTATATATTTTACACATGTAGTAATATTATTTCTATAACTTACTGTTATAAAACACTAATTTTTAAATGATGAGATAAAAAGAAATATCTAGAACTAGTTCTAACATTGTCTTCCCCTATGCATATGGTAACGAACCATTTTACACCATACTATTTTGGAGACCACAATTTTTTTTGCGTTTGAGATGGAGTCTCACTCTGTGGCCCAGGCTGGAGTACAGTGGCATGATATCGGCTCACTGTGACCTCTGTCTCCTGGGTTCAAGCAATTCTCCTGCCTCAGCCTCCTAAGTAGCTGGGATTACAGGCACCTGCCTCCATACCCAGCTAATTTTTTTATATTTTTAGTAGAGACAGGGTTTCACCATGTTGGCCAGGCTGGAGACCACAATTTTTTAACCACAGTGTAGCAACACTCAAGTGGGATTGCGAATACTGTTACTAATGGTTAATGTCACAGCTTGCCTTTTCTATATTCCAGCTGACTAAAGGTCATCTCACTCACTTGCCTTCTGATGTGTTTTCATGAGTTGAGGGGAAAGGGTGTCAGTGGCATAACTTCAGGAAGACCCAGGGAAAAGTGCTTGGGTAGGTGAAACTGTCATGTGTGCCAAGCTTGGAAAATAGTTTGAGACTCATGGCTGTAGGCACCATCCAAGGCCAATTTTCCAATTCTGGAAAGCCAAATCTGAATCTTAGAATACCTCACAAGTGTTAAAATGTGCTTTTTAGTGTCTCCTTTATCTCAGTGTGTTTATGATCTGTCAACACATAATCATCTTTTATACACTACAAAAAGGGACTCGGGTGTCTGAGGGGAGAGAATCCCTAGGAGCCCAACTCTGATGTTGCTGTCAGTTACATCATCTACAGCAGCACCTCTTAGATTGTGAAGGATGGTGTAACTTAAAAGATTGTGTTTCTGCACTGAAGATAGATACACAGTGATAGTGAAGTTTGTTTTCCTTATAGTACTTCATTTTGCATCTTGATTGCTTTTTAGGGCCTGGGGCCAATGTCAACAACTCTTAGGTAGCAAAAGAAGAATTAGAACATGGGCATCTTTTTTATACCTCTTTCAGATAAAAGCTATGATGTTCACCTGTAAAATATATGGTTTCTCTCTTTATTCTTAATAGTGA